AATTTACAAACTTTCCTTTGGATTTTGAAAACTGAACTTTTTCTCTTCTAAACAAAGTCTATCTACTGAACTTCAGTTTTTTCAGGACCCCGCACAATGGCAGCTTAAGTTGGACCAACTGGAAAGGTTTTCAGTGGATCTTGGGGAGGATCGGAGACAAGGCGAATGGGCTTTATTCTCTTAAAATTTCCTGACGGGCGGTGGACACATATTTGCTTGATGTCACCAAGAGCAAGAATTACGTTCCAGGAGCTGGGAGGAAACAACGGAGGCGGCTCTCTCGCCCCCAAGAAGCGGCCCTTGGTTGGCAGAATTTGACAGATGACTGGGATCTTCGAGGATTTTCCAAGCAGGATCGGGGCGCAGAAGAGGAGGGAAAGTGCGTGAGCCCACGTGACCCAACTCCACTTTCAAGTTTGAGAAGCGGAGCTGCCAGGATAAATACCCATCTGCTACCAATAGATGCTTTCCCTCCCTTGGGCCTGATAAAAGAATCCCCAAGTTCCGGGAGGCATGCTTCGAAAATTGTTGGCAGGAAAAAAATGTTCAACTTTTGCCATTTAGCAATGCACTGACAGCCTTTTGGGGATCATCACTACTTATGGCTCATACATCTGCCCACCGCTTCCTAAGTCCTCTCCCAACCCTCCCCGAGTTTCAGTTCCACTGAACAGAGAACAGCGAGAGCAACAGTTTGGTGGCCGAGCAGCCCGTCTCCGTGGGCGCGCACGCCGCATCGCGGGCCTCACACCTCACTTTGGGCTTCGGCTCTCGGTCGGCCCGAGACTCCGGCCGCGGCCCTGGTGTCCCCCGCCCCGGTTCCCTCCCCTCGGACACGGCCCTCGCGCCGGCGGCCCCGGTCCCCTCCCCACCGGCCGCGGCGGGCACAGCGCGTCGCCTACCCACAGGCGGGGGCGCCGGCCGGGCGCATGCGCGCGGCGCTCCCGGGCGTGCCGGCCACACTCCCCCCACCCACTCGGTGAGCTTGTCACTTCCTGCCCTCGCCCCATCTCCGTCCGGGGTCAGTCAGTCGCTCCCTGTCGCTGCCGGAGAGTCTCTGCTTCCCCCTTCCTACGCGCTCCGCGGCGGTAGCTCGGGCTCTCCGGAGGAGGGGGCGACAGAGTAAAAGAGAGGCTGACTTAATAAAGTTTCCTGAAACAACAACTACCACCGAAAAGGCCCAAGGTTGGGGGAGACCCCCATTTTTCTCCGCCCCTCTCCTAAAGCCTGAGGGACCGTTGCAGGTGGAGCGGCGCTGGTGGGACCCGGGTTGCGGCGGCAGCCGTTGCCCCGGCGAGGGAAGCCTCAGGTCCTGCCCGCTCCGGTTCCGGCTCCTTCGGTGGTGGCGGCGGCAGCTGCTGCCGGGCGGTTCCTCCTGTCAACTGCCTCCGCCCGCGCGCCTCCCGCCTAGCCACACAGCGCGGAGGACGCCGTGAGCCGCCGCCGCAGTCGTCTCGGCCCGCGGAGGGACGTGGTGAGCTGTGGCGCTTCCGCGTCAGCGCCGGCGGGGACTCTTTGGGAGCGCGTCGGGCCCGAGTCCGGGTTCCCCCGCGTGGTCAGCGGAGGCTGCGCCAGGTGGGGCCCGCAGCCGCCTCCCACGCCAGGCTGTCCCCGCGGCCGCCCGGCCTGCCTTCCTTCCTTCCGCCCGCCCGCCGGCCCGCCCTAAGAGTTGAGTAAGTTGGGCGCACTTGGTTGTGGGGACGGGGTCTCCGCCAGGGAGACCCCAACGCACGTGCGTAGCGGGAGGGCGCGGCGTGGGCCAGCAGCCGGCGGGAGCGGCACCTCCGTAGTCCCGGAGCCCGGCGGTGCCCGCCGCGCTCTGCGCTCCGTTTCCGCGCGCCCGCCCGGGACGGCGAGGCCGCAGCCGCCCGCGCTGCCGGCCAGGCCTTCGCCCTGCGCTGCGCACCCGAGGCTGCGTTTCCGGGTAGGGCGATGAACCTGTGTGGGGAGTTTGGGGGCGAGTGACGGGTTTGTGCTTCTTTCAACAGCCACGCCGCAATGAAGAGCTTCTTACAGTGAAAGCAAAGTAGGTCGAGTCCACTGAAAATGCCTTTAAGGGACAAATACTGTCAGACTGACCACCATCATCACGGATGCTGTGAACCAGGTAGACCCCTCTTCGTCCGCAGTTGCTTTGCCGTGTTAAGTTTTTCTTTTCTTTTTTCTCTCAGGAACTAAACAACTTAAGCATATTTTATTAAAAGATGTGGACACTATTTTTGAATGTAAGTTATGCCGCAGTCTCTTCAGAGGATTACCAAATTTAATTACCCATAAAAAATTCTACTGCCCACCAAGTCTCCAGATGGATGACAGTAAGTTTTATTCATATACTCAGTTATGCATTTTCAGATTAAAATGTTGTTTTTTCCTTAACAGACCTTCCTGATGTAAATGATAAACAAAGCCAAGCCATAAATGATCTCCTAGAAGCCATATATCCAAGTGTGGACAAACGAGAATATATTATTAAGCTAGAACCCATAGAAACTAATCAAAATGCAGTATTTCAATATATTTCGAGGACTGATAATCCTATTGAAGTCACAGAGTCAAGCAGTACTCCTGAACAAACCGAAGTTCAGATACAGGAAACTAGCACTGAACAGTCAAAAACAGTACCGGTTACAGATACAGAGGTGGAAACTGTAGAGCCCCCTCCTGTTGAGATTGTTACAGATGAAGTTGCACCTACATCTGATGAACAACCTCAGGAGTCGCAGGCTGACTTGGAAACTTCTGACAATTCTGATTTTGGTCACCAGTTGATATGTTGTCTTTGTAGAAAAGAATTCAATTCTAGACGAGGTGTTCGCCGTCACATTCGAAAAGTACACAAGAAAAAGATGGAAGAACTAAAAAAGTACATTGAAACACGAAAGAATCCAAACCAATCCTCTAAAGGACGCAGTAAGAATGTTCTAGTTCCATTAAGTAGGAGTTGTCCAGTATGTTGTAAATCATTTGCTACAAAAGCGAATGTAAGGAGGCATTTTGATGAAGTTCATAGAGGACTAAGGAGGGATTCAATTACTCCTGATATAGCAACAAAGCCTGGGCAACCTTTGTTCCTGGATTCTATTTCTCCTAAAAAATCTTTTAAGACTCGAAAACAAAAGTCTTCTTCAAAGGCTGAATACAATTTAACTGCATGCAAATGCCTCCTTTGCAAGAGGAAATATAGTTCACAAATAATGCTTAAAAGACATATGCAAATTGTCCACAAGATAACTCTTTCTGGAACAAACTCTAAAAGAGAAAAAGGCCCTAATAATACTGCCAACAGTTCAGAAATAAAAGTTAAAGTTGAACCAGCAGATTCTGTAGAATCTTCACCCCCTTCCATTACCCATTCTCCACAGAATGAATTAAAGGGAACAAATCATTCAAATGAAAAAAAGAACACACCGGCAGCACAGAAAAATAAAGTTAAACAAGACTCTGAAAGCCCTAAATCAACTAGTCCGTCGGCTGCAGGTGGCCAGCAAAAAACCAGAAAACCAAAACTTTCAGCTGGCTTTGACTTTAAGCAACTTTACTGTAAACTTTGTAAACGTCAGTTTACTTCCAAACAGAACTTGACTAAACACATCGAGTTGCACACAGATGGAAATAACATTTATGTTAAATTCTACAAGTGTCCTCTTTGCACTTATGAAACTCGTCGGAAACGTGATGTGATACGACATATAACTGTGGTTCATAAAAAGTCATCTCGTTATCTTGGGAAAATAACAGCCAGTTTAGAGATCAGAGCTATAAAAAAGCCTATTGATTTTGTTCTAAATAAAGTGGCAAAAAGAGGCCCTTCGAGGGATGAAGCAAAACATAGTGATTCAAAACATGATGGCACTTCTAACTCTCCTAGTAAAAAGTATGAAGTAGCTGACGTCGGTATTGAAGTAAAAGTCACAAAAAACTTTTCTCTTCACAGATGCAATAAATGTGGAAAGGCATTTGCCAAAAAGACTTACCTTGAACATCATAAGAAAACTCATAAGGCAAATGCTTCCAATTCACCTGAAGGAAACAAAACCAAAGGCCGAAGTACAAGATCTAAGGCTCTTGTCTGGTGAGGAACAGTTAACAGAGTTTTGCTTTTTTCCCCCCATCGAACTAAAAAAAAAATCATTTGACCATAATTTATAGCTGGTTCCATTTTAACACGTTTGCTTCCATATATCTCATGGCAATGGGAACTGCAAGAGTAATGTGCATATTGCATTTACCTCTTCAGTGACCTTTATTCCAGTGGCTTGGGAACAAAAGTTAACTTCAGAACTTATCTTCCACAGGACAATGCAATGTAGTTGTAGGTAGATGGCACAGGGTCAGTGCTTTCCTTTTAATGTTGTAAAATATATACATTTATATTGGCTTATGTTTACAATAGAAGTCTTCTGTTTAACTAACTTTGCACAGGTTTAATTTGATTCAGTGACTTAGTCTACTAATTAATGAATTGTAGGAAAGTTAAATATATTAGAATGAACTTGTGAAGGCGATAACTATAGGAAAAAATCTTTTGAGGCACTGTAATTATTGTAAAAATTAATCTGTGACGGCTAAATAAAATGCTGCACTCAGAAAAAAAAATCCCCGAATTGAATTAAAAATGATTAGCATTTATCATTTACTTTTAACATAGTGCTTCCAGGCAAAGGGGGAAAGTTGGTGGTAAATAGAAGTTTGGATTTTTTTTCCTTCTCCTTGGGAGTGTGTGTTAGTTACTGTTTTTTAGTTTTGATCTATGGAAACAATGCTTATTTAGGTCCCAAATGCTTCCCCTCTCTTTTTAATAAACTTTTTGGTGATCATTTTAACATAGTTAATATTATTAACTAGGGATTTGTTTTTTGTGGTTGTGTGTCGTAAGAAAAGTAAAATTCATATTTGGAAGAAAGAAAAATACTACTTTTTTTTTTTTTTTTTTGAGACGGAGTTTCGCTCTTGTTGCCCAGGCTGGAGTGCAGTGGTGCAATCTCGGCTCACTACACCTTCCGCCTCCTGGGTTCAAGCAATTCTCCTGCCTCAGCCTCCCAAGTAGCTGGGATTACAGGCATAAGCCACCACACCCGGCTAATTTTGTATTTTTAGTAGAGATGGGGTTTCATCATGTTGGTCAGGCTGGTCTCAAAACTCCTGGACCTCAGGTGATCCGCCCACCTCGGCCTCCCAAAGTGCTGGGGTTACAGGCATGAGCCACCGTGCCTGGCCAAAAAATACTACTTGTTAAAGAAGGTTTTGGAACAAATGTAGATTTTTAAAAAATGCAACATAAAATGAGTAGACTCCCTATACTTTTCGCAAGTCTATATATATTTTAAAAGTTCACCTTCTATACCTGTGTCCCCTGTATTAAGGCATTTAATGTATTTAATGAGTATTAAATTAGTTTCAGATTCAGGTTCTAAAGCAAAATATTAGTTTGAGTGCTGTGAGGGTTAAATGTTGTGGTTTGATTATCACACGTTTTTTTATTTGTGTGGAAAACTTGAGATGAAACCATCTTTTAGAAGTAATTTACTGTTGCATAGTTTTAAAAACTAGGTTTTATTAGTAAACTCAAAAGTGTTCATTTATTCCCATTTCTCCTCAGATAACTTCAAGTGATGTACGAAAAGGTTTGGAGTTCATTTTTGTGGAAAGACTTTAAATTGGTGTTAGAACCACTAAACATCTTCAAATGGTACTATGAGGAAAAAAAGAAAAACATTTTTCTAAATATTCAACTATAACTGCTGTTTTCTGACTAAAATAACCATCTAACCACTTGTTTCTAAGGCACTGCCTATTCCAGCACTTTCAAGTAGCTGTGATATTACATGTTGTCATCACAGTCCATCAGCTATCCACCCTTGACCTTGTGCATTTGGTCGACAGTTTCTACAAAAATGTTACAAATTTTGTTTTCTAAACAATTTGTTGATTAAGTGATCAACAACCTGAAGAAAATATCAATTTTTAATTGACAAAGACTTTATATCTTAGTGATTTTAGTTTTGTTTCTCTTTATTTGGCAACATTTTCATCTGAATTGTATAGATATATGATTTTCTAGTGAGTGTATGTTAGGAACAAAAGACAAAATAGTATCAACACATTATAAATATTTAGCTTACTAAATATTTGTAATTATTTTTACATCCATTTATTTCTAGCTTGTTCTCCAGCACTTCAGTGTTTGAAAGTTTCATCCTAAAATATATACTACAGGAAAGCTGCAGTTCATTTTCATGCATGGATCATTACATTTTTCACTTGTAAATGTAGGTTTTTATGAAAATTAAACATTCCCCTATTTTTCTTTAAATTTTATACAAAGCACTTTAATGATAGATGCAACCTTATTTTTCAGTTCCTATTTTTTTAAAGACCACACATTTACTAATGTTAATATGAAGGTAATAAATAGCTTACTGATATTTTATGGATGCAGACAATCCATGCACAACCACTTCTTATGATACTAGTTTATTTCCTTAAATATTGCTACAAAAGGAAGATGCGGGTGTAAGCCCTGATTTTTTTTTCTCCCAAGAAAAATCTTAAAGGACCACTTTAGATAATATTTGATTCCTACTGTAAAATTTAGAAAATGATGAATTCTTGTCCATTTTTGTAATCAAGATTTTAGGAAAAACAGAAGTACATCTATCTTTATGAAATTTTGGGCAGGTTTTTGTGTATCAATATTTTGTACTTTTAGGGAATATTTTATTTTTTAGTTATTTGTGTCAAATTATAATTATAAAAGGTACAGCAGAAAATATACCATGTTTTTATATAGGTTCACACCTGTACTTAGGAGGGACCCTGTCCATCTATATACTTTTTGTATAAAATTTTAAAATGTTAAAGATCCACAAGGTCTTAATAAAATGATTCTATAGCTAGAAAAACATTTACCTTCCCAGTGCTTTGCACTAAAATATACTGTGAAAGGAAACTAGAAAGACTGTAACTATTGCTGGAAATGTTCTATATTGAATGTACATGCTCTTGTTGGAAAAATGTACTATATGTGATGGAAATAAACCAGAATCGAAGTTATTTCAGCTAAATGTGCTTCAGCAAAGGTGCATTGGTTGAAACTTAAATGTTTTATTATCAAATTTAAACTTATTCAGTGACTATGAGCAGCTACACTTGAATTATATTCTGATAGTTTTATTTCTAAGAAATAGAGTAATAATTTCTCTTTAATTTAAAAACAGATTTACTTTCCCACATATTGAAAATTTGTACTTATAGATCTAACTTTAATAACTAATAGTATAATATATTTAGGGAACTAAATGTGTAGGTGGTATTTCATTTATAAGCCATCTTCATTAGTTGCACATTATTAAACCTATATGTTTGACTTTTGCAAGGTGTTATCTTTTATGCATTCCTACACACAAGACATATTCCAAAGATATTTTCCAGATAAATGCTGATAACCCCTGAAAAGATATGAGGATTCCTAAAAAGCTAGGGGTTGCTCTTTGCAGCATCCTCTCATTTGTATGCCAGCCTTTCCCTCTCTGCTTGCTTGTTAAATACTATAGAGAAGAAAGAAAAATTGATATTGGAGGAGGGGAGCCCATTGCTGGAATTCTCTTACTCTACCCACCTATTTCTACAGGACCATTCACAGTGTGTCTCCTCCATAGTAATTCTGGGGCCACAGAATAGGAATCTAGAGGAGGAAATAAATGAGAGTTCCAGGGCTGTCAAAAGATTTCATCTGGGTCATGTAGGAAAAATAGCACTGTGTCAGTACTTGCCTACATTAGACAGACTGGAAACATTTTATCATAATAGCTGAATTAATGGATAATGGCATATATAAGAGAACCTGAACTAGGACCAGTTTAGAAAGGTAGAACAAACAAGTGACCACAAAGTATTGTTCTTCTTATTCCTTTCTGGTCTTCATCCTTCCTGATTTGACTTGAGCTCTGTCACTTCAGGGGCTCAGGCTTAAGGCTCTTGAGAAGAGGCCTAAGAAGTTTGTGCCAGAAGCTTTTCTGCATGTAGGCTACATAAACACATATTTAGGTGATTTTGTATTGTTATAGTGAGGATTACAGCACACAAAGAGCCATCAGAAACTGCTTATTTTATATAAGACCTATCTGGCTATAAATTATATCTACCTTTGCTGCTATTTGATCAATTAAGAGTTTTCCTATGGAATTCAACTTACCTTCCTTCCTAAAGATGCCTTCCATTCCTAAGTGTGGTGGGAGAGGAGAAACAACAGGCGTAGGTTGCTCTTCAACTTTATAAGTTTGAATAGTGCAAATGAGAGCTGAAGTATAGCTGACATTGGGCAGGTGTTCATTAGACATGCCTTGAATACACAACAACCATTTCTTTTTTTTTTTGGTTTATGTCTCCATTCCCTCCCCCTCCCCTTTACTCTTTAAGAAGAAAACCTTTGAAGAGTGTACACATTACCCATTCTTAGGTTTTAGTTTTTTGTCTAGTTTTGTATATATGAATTAAGTTTTTGGTTGACACAGGTTGCTTTAGTTGTTGAAATGTACCTTCAGATTTTTTAGGAATATATTTATTATATTACTTTATGGTCAATAAATAGTCTGTTCTGCTCAGTTTGCATTAAAGAGCCTATGGATGCAGTAGTGGGGAGTTAATGATTTTGCTATGGCATGAGGCTGTGGGTATAGAAAGAGGAGTTTCCCTGTAGGTGTTATGGTAAATACATGTGGAGATAGGTAGAAGTGATTATCATTCCCTGTTGTGAAGTTGCAAAAGATCTCTTCAAATAGCATGACTTCTGAAAATGAGGTAGAGATGCTTCAAAAATTTTGGAAATTATGTTTCCAGGTTTCCTGCAGTGACCCATTGAAGTATTCTAGATCCTTAGTTTGGAGTTGGAGAAGTTATTTTTCTAATGGAATCCATAGATTATCAGGATTATGATTTAGCCATGGCTTTCAGTTGATCTGAAGCCAAGCTCTAAGATATGTGCAGCAGGATATTGGCTGTGCTGTTAGACAAATCCTTCTGTACTCTGTGCTATCCTGTCGTCTCTCTTTAAGAGCTAAAGGGATCCTTGGTATTGAAAAGGAATAAGGATCAGCAATTTCAGGAATAGCTGTTCTGTGGTTTTTGAGGCATTAAACACATGGTAGAATGCAGATTAAAAACATGTCTCACTTAAAACCTACAATTATTTTGGCTTTTCTAACTTTCCAAATTCATTTCTCTTCTCCTAAATTGTTTCTATACCCTATTCCTCTGAGCTTCCAGCTTCTACCTTGCCTTTTCTTCTTCTAGTTTAATAGAAATCATTAGTACCAAGATAGCTAAAGTGTTTTTTGGAAGGGTAAGAGTATGGAAAATGCAGCTCATTTCCTCCTAAATCTTCATTGCTCCACACCAAATTTGGGAGGCTTATTATTTTCAAGCCTCTTCCTCTACATATTTTCACCACTACAACACCACAAACAAAAAGGGACCTAGCATACCATAGGTGCATCTGTTTGAGAAAATGCCCAAAGTTGGAGGTTTTGGTGTTTGCGTCCACTCAGCAGAATTAATTTGCTTGATTGTGTATTTTTGATGTCAGGGACTCTCTTGATAATTTTGTACGGTGCCTAGCACATTTTCATGTATACCAAGACACTTCAAATAAATATTTGATAATGGTATTAAGGCAAGTAAGCCTTTTCCATCTCTAAATTGTACACCATGTATTTTGAGACTTCAAGTCTTAACATTTTATCTTCTCAATATTGATGGATTTCACTTGTTTTTAGGAAATTTCACCAGTGTTGTGTTTATAAAAAAGAAAGATAATTCTTAGTAATAGCTAATAATAATGAACATTTATGGCATGCTTGTTATATGCCAAGCACTCTGCTAAATCTTTTCATGCATAATGTCCCTAATCCTACCAACAACTCTATGAAGTAAAACCTATTCTTTCATTATCCCTGTTTTATGGAACAGAAAATAGAAACTTAGAGAAGTTCAGTGATTTACTTAGGTTCACATAGCTGGTAAGAAACTTACACTAGTCATCTAATTGGCGTGTAAATGCATATGTACCCATAGATACAAATGTTATGTTATGCTCTTTTTTTGAGTTGCAAGCACAGAATTTTACTTGGTAGCTTCTAAGGAGAGTTTTATTAGAAGACTTTATTTGGGGAAATATGGGAGATATAAGTGATCAGGCCTTATAGGATTCCAAGAGTAATTGTACAACTCAGCTTCACCATTCAGATTTCAACTAGGTAGGTGTTACAAAATGAGAAAAAAAAATCAGTGCAACTCTAGTGTCTGGATGTTGCCCTCTGAGCAGCAGAAGTATTGCTTCTCTGCTGCTATTAGCCCTTTTCAGACTCTGCTTTATTTTGTTTTAAACAAATTACCTCACTCTGTATCTTCTCAATATGGTCTTAACTGCCTCGTTCCACCCTCTGCTCTGTGTCCTTCCGCTACTTTCCCCTTCTGTACAGCTTGAGTTCAATCTTCTGTAAGAGGAAATCTAATTAGTCCAGTTAGATTCATTGCCTGTTGGGCTAATCTCTCATGTCAGTCCCCTTCATAGGTTGCTGGCCAGTCTGTAGATTGGCTGCTCTTGGGACAGTTGCTCTCTCTTGGTCCTGTCATTTGTGATCATAGTGGCAGAGTCAGTGGCATAAAACATGGCCCTGGGCCCCATAGAAGGAATCTTTTGGTGGGAATCTCTTAAAAGACCATAGTCCTAAAATGTGATGAGCTTTCCAGTATACATGTTTTTCTTTCTTTTGAAAGGTGACAGAATGAAAGGCAAGTTGTGATCTTGACTGTTAGGTCAATGCAGCATCAGCAATCCTTTCCCTACTGAGAAAATGTGGAAAATAGTGTTTTGATCAGTATCTGCATTTCCTTTTCTAAACTGCCTGATGACATTTCCTTCTTTGGGTTTGTAGATTCATAGACAGCCTGAAGTTTTCCCTCAGAAAGAGCCATTACATTTTTTGTAGCAGCATATTAGGCCACCGCATCAGTTGCTGCTGTTTTCCAGACATCCACAATTATGCTGCATAGTTTGAGTTGGTGATTTAGTGAATCCTCAAAGTATTGTTTCTGCTTTTCTGTTTGTGCTTTCCACATTTGGGCTTACTGTGCAATGGCTGCTTTATATCCTGTCATTCATTCCTTCAATGACAGACACTATCGAGCATCCATCATGTGCCTAGCATCATTCCATTCTTTTGGGGAAACAGTCATACAGTGGTTAAAGCACGGATTTTTTAAGAGTCAAGAAGACCTGAATTCAAGTCCTGGCTTCTTTGCTTACTAGCTCTGTAGTGTGGGCAAGTTACCAAATCTTTCTAAGCTTCAATTTTCCTGTCTGTAAAATGATTATATTAGAAACTACCTTATAGGTAGGTTTATTGTGGGAATTTATAAAAGCTTAATGATGTGTATAGTGTACTTAGCACAATACCTGGCTCAGGGAAGAGCTCAGTAAATATTATTACTGTCGTAGTGATCACTGAACTTGTATCGGTTTCTTTCTGAAATACTTTCTAGCACTTAGCTTTTGGTTATCTTGCTTTGCCATTTGATGTTTGTTGCCTTCTTGTTGGCAATAATCCAACCGTTAAATGAAAAGTCAAATGTAACATCTGTGATAAAGCCAAGATACACAGAAGTTTATTAAGTTAGAGCACTTCGTTATTTTATGGGCCTTTATGCTGGAGTTTGGTGCCATTTTTGGTGGCACCTTTTGCTAATTGTTCACGAATTTGCTGACCTTTTATGATATTATTTTGTTTCTTCATGATTAATGTCTTATTGAACAATGTGTAGTTTTGAATAGCAAAACTCAGGACAGTTTTGTTTTGTTTTGTTTTGGTAAACATTAGGCTGTGGGTACAGGAATGTATTTTGAGATTACAAGCAAGAATTGTCTTTTCTTTGTATCACCAATGCCTCATAGTGTACCTAGCACACAACAGTTGCTAAGAGAATGATGAAGAAAGAAGGAAGGCAGGAACAACACTTCAGTTATCTTCAGGCTTATCTTATCATTAGTCAACAGTCTGTCTTGGGTTTTACTTCTTTTCCCATTACATGATCTAATCTGTATAGCTTCTCTACATGTGAGATTCCTCTTCATTTCTGGTTACTTATGGTTTCTGTTGCCTGCCTTCATTGTGTGAACCTTCTAGCTTCTGCCATTGCTACTAAGTAATAGTGACAGGTTCAGACTCATGGTAGTGCTACATTGACTGTATTAGTATTAGCCCATATATAATTGCATGCTATATGGGTGTGCATTTAGTGATTTTTCTTGATAATTCTTAATACTTACCTTTTTAAATTCATACTTAATCTAATTCCATGAAATGCAGCTTGCCTTCCACTTCATGTTCCACTTCCAGATCCAAACAAAGCATGCCCACAATTGTTGATTGATTGTGCTTTCTCTCATTTACATAATCTTAAGAAGTGGAGTTGATTGGTTATCATTTCATTTATCCTTGCTTGCTTCAAACTTTTCACACTGTTCTTAAGCCTTCAACCCCATCTTTGCTTCCTTTATAAAAGTCAGATCTTGCTTATATCATGACAAAAAGTAGAAGATGTTTGTTTATGCTCTTTTCACATCAGGACTATTTTTTATCTTCTGTCTCTTCTTTGGAGGAAGAGCTGTTTTTCTGTTCCAAGTCCAGCACTTCCACCCTTGCCTGTCTACTTCACTGGACTTTCTTCCAACAACTCCTCCTCTTTACCCCTCCCCAGCTTCTGTCTCCCTGTCCACTAGCTCCTCTTCCTCAACCTACAAACATGCTCAAATTCCTTTCAGTCAAAAAATAAACTTCTCTTCTATACTACCTTGAACCTAGTTACTGCCATCTAGTCTGTCAAACTTCCATGTGCTCTCATACTACCCTGTTTTAGTACTGATTCTGTCACATTGTAATTGTTTATTTCCTTGTTTTCCTTCTATATCAGACTGTAAGCTTCTGAGAAATCTGTCTCTTGATCCTGGTTGATTCACCGAAGCCCAAGCTAGTTCCTAGTGCATCGTACGCATTCAGTAAATATTTTTTGAATGAATGAACAATGTTAGAGCCATGCCTCTGCCATTCACTTTGTGAACTACCTGTAATTTTTTTCTACCCCTACATTTCGGTTGAAAGTTCACTTGAAGGTCACCACATAAATGTGAAATCTAGTGGCTTCTCTCTTTACATCATGCTTGACCTCTGCAACCATTAGTGCTTACAAATTTACCTTTTCCACACATTCATGGTCACGTATACCTGGGTCATTTTGGGCCAGTCTCAGTATTGCATTCAAAAGAAGCAGACAAGCCCCGAACCTTTGGAAAGTAATGAACTTCTGTAATATATTAGTGAAATCTTCTAATGAGATAGAAATATACAATTACATAAAGCTCAGCAAACTTCAAATAAGTTCTTTTTACCCACCTTCCCATATCCTTACACAGCTTGGCACCTTCAATCTCTCTTTTGTAACAGTTCACCCAAAACTTGTACACTTTTGGCCAAAAACCCCTTGTCCTTTGTCCCCTTTTTTCATCTTCTATGTTTATTTTCTTCCAAGAATAGATTATTCTTTCCAGTTTAAATCACTTTAGCCTCTTTTGGCTCCTTCCAACCAAGTTCTTTCCTAAACCAGTTATCTTACTCAGTATTTTAGAAGTCCAGGAGCATTGTCTTGATTTCATTTGGTTTGCCCTTACCAACTTTCTTTGCATCATTTTATTTAATCTTAATGCCTCACATCAGTGAGTATTCCCTGACCTCCTGGGTGTCTCCCTTCTGTGTCTCTGTGGTGCCCCGTTTATAACTCTCTGGAAATAATCTATTTCTATCTCTTCTCTAGGCTATACATTTCTTAAGGGTAGGAGTCCTGTCTTTTTTTTGTACCCCCATATCTAGCATAGTACCTGGAACATGGTGGGTGTTGATAAATGTTTATTGGACTGATGCTTCTGTGAAATTTAATACTTTCTCTTTTGCCACTGGCTTTTGTTTTGTTACTAGGTCTTCAAATATGGATTAAGGTTTCCTTAATGTCTTTTTTTCTTTTTATATACTCTTAGTGATTCCTCTATTCCCGAGGTATCACTTATCACTTCCATAAAGATGACTCCAGGTCCGTTTTCTAGTCTGGCTGTTCTCCTTATTATAAGACCATTTGTTTTCAAAGTTGAATGTCAGACATCTCCACATGAATGTGTCACCAGTATCTTAAATGCAACAAAAAACTCAGTAATCCAAACTTATCTTCCTTTTAAAATTTCTTCCTATGTGCTCCATGTCTCAGTTGTTCTAACCCCTACCCTTCCGGTTACCTATGCTAGTTGGAATCCTGGCAAATGCCTTAACTTCTTTCTTTTATACTCTCCCTAATCTGTGATCAATGCCTATCCATCCTGCCTCTGAATGTTTTTCACGTTTGCTTCCCCTTCCCATCTCCACTTTTAGTAGTTTTGTTATCACTTACCTTCACTATTGCAGTAGTCTCTTAACTGACCTCTTTTCTAATCTGTCTTCCGTGCTGTTGTTAGAAATATCTTCCTAAAACACAGATCTGTTGTTACTGTATGTTCATCGCTTGACTAATTTACTTATCTTTCAGGTCTCTGCCAAATGTCACTTCTAAATAAAGTATGTCTGTCTTCTTTGTTGTTTGTTTCATGTTCCTTTCCTACTGTCATCTAATACTGTTTGTAATTGTGTTTATATTTGTGCATTGATTTGTTTAATGTCTTTCTTCCCACTGGAGAGATTTATGTAAGGGACTGGGGAGAGTTATGTAGACCCTGGGCCTAGCACAATGCTCGGGACATAGTAACACTTAAAACATATCTGTTGAATGAGTGGATGGATAATAGCAAAGTACAGGCAGTGCAGGCAAACAGATACCAAGTAGCAAAGGCAGGGAAATTACAGGGTCCTAGACTCTTAGTACATTCTCACAGACCTTAATCTGTAGTTTAAAATAGTAATGGGCTTCTCTCTTTTGCTTTTTGCATTTATTTCCCTAAGGATGAGAGTGAACAACTTACTACCCCACACTGACACTTCAGTGAGGGCACTGTGGAACCTTTCTAATCAGAAGATGGGACCAGGCTTGACAATGATTCAATCAAAGCAGTTTTAGTGTCACACTTGTCTCATGGAGGCTATTTGTATTTCTGAAGAAATTCCAATCAAATAACAGCTTACTAGATTTTTTTCCTGGTCTAAATATTATTTTTGGGCATTTTCCACAAAAAGCTTTTTGGGAAAGGTGGTTCTTACACTGGGGCTTGGAATAATTGTATCTCTATGCTTGGCCTTGGAATAATTCTGTCTCTGTTGGAATTGTGCACACGTTGAGGCCTGAGGCCTTATCTTTTATAGGGCCTTCACTATGTAGCTTCTCATATATTCAGCATCTTAGGAGAGAATCATATTCAACATAGTTTTGCTTTAAGCTTTTTACTTGGTATCAGCAGTTTTGCCTTAAGTTCTAAAGCTTAATAATGAAACTCTGTTGAATGAGAACCTTTCCAAAAGATATACTTTTCTACATAAGCTGAGTTTATTCATCCAGAGTCATCAAGAATAGATTATATTTAGAACATATGGAATGAATAAATATTAGTGAATTCATCTTTATTGGACTTTTAAATTTCTTTACATATAATTCCATTCACTCATTTATTCAGCCATCTACACTTGAGCAACTACTTTATGCCAAGGACTGTAGTAAACATTTAGGATCTGAAGAAAAATATGACTTGATTACTCTTAAGAATTTTATAAGTCTAGGCTTTTTTTCATGTCTGAGGCCAGATTGATTTTTCTTTTCCTTTTTTTCACTCAGGATGAAGTACATAGTGGTATAATCCTAGTTGACTGCAGCCTCGAACTCCTGGGCTCAGGTGATTCTCCTTCCTCAGCTTCCTGAGTAGCTGGGATACAAGCCTGTACCACCACACCTTGCTAATTTTTATTATTTATTTTCTGTAGAGATGAGGTCTCTCTATGTTGCTCAGGCTGGTGTCGAATCCTGGCCTCAAGCAATCCTCCTGACTTGGCTTCACAAAGCGATGGGATTACAGGCATGCACCACCACACCTGGCCTTAGAGTGATTTTTCTTAAGTGCAAATTCGTGCTCTTTTTTCTAAGGCCTCAGCTTGGAATGTCCTCTTGTATTACCCACCTCTCTTCTTTCAGGACTCATCTCTTAGGAACCTTCCCTGTCCAAGGCAGCTGAGTACCCTTCAGTATACTCATCCTACCCTCTCCCTCTCCTGTTGTGGCAGTTAGTACCATGTTTTGTAACTACCTGTTTATTTGGGTCTCCCCAACTAGACTGAAAAAGGCGCTTGAAGGCAGGGCTGTTTCCGTCCTTGTGTCCTGAGTGCTGAGCACAATACTGAGTACAGTTTGTGACCTATAGAATTTGTGGAGGGAAGGCATTTTGGATGGAGGCTGTTGGTTAAGTGACCTGCAAAACTGCTCCAGTATCATGCCAGGATCAGTCTTCTTTGCTCATTATTGATGAGAAGCAACACTAACTTATGTCTTTATTCCTAACTTAATTATACTCCAAGTACACATTTGCATGCTTCATTACATGCCTGTAGTGATATCAGTGACACTGATAAAGTATTTTTTCATATTTTAGTTCTCATGTTTTTGACTCTTTATTTTAACTTTGTTGTTGATTGAATTGAGTATTTGAGTTGCTGTTAGTATAAATAAAGTTTCCATCTTGGATGACTTACCATGTTAACAAAAAAAAAATCACAAGCAGTATTATGTGCTAGTGATACCTTGTGATTTAAAATGTATTTTGTTCCAGCAAAGAACCAGTTTGGGTCTCTTTGGAGAATGGGCATACATCTGAGTTGACCTCAACTTTTCTGTAGGAGAGATTATTGAATCTCCTATAAAGGATTATATGTAAATATATAAATTAACATTTGTCTGTTTTACAAAATAGAGTGTCTGAAACAAGAATACATAAAATGTTATTTTCAATGTACTAGAGTAGAGGAGTTTGGTATTTAAAGGAGTTCTGTACTTTGGTAAAGCCAAAATTCCTTTGATTACACTAGTGGTTGGTTATTTAATCAGGATGTGAATTCAAATTGCCTACAAAATTTTGAAAAAATGCAGATGTTTGGCTGACTCCACATCTATCAGATTGCAATTTCTAGTGGTAGTGTCCAAGCTCCTATATATTTTGTACCAACTACCTGGGTAATTTGATGGGTTTTCAGAACTACTCAACTATATAAACCAAAGAACCTCAAACCTTAACATATATATGATCATGTGGGACCTTGTTAAAATGCAGATTCTGAGTCAGGAGCTCTGGGTGTGACCTGAGATTTTCCAGTTCCAGCGAGCTCCATGTGATGTCCGTGCTGATGGTGTGTGATCCACACTTTGAACAATAAGGCTATAAATAATAACCATCTACATTTTAAAAGATTTCCTTTTTTTTTTTCATTTAAGTGTGGTGTATCTGTTTCCTACTCTTGCTTATTCTATAAGAGAAGTGTAATGGGCTTTAGATCCAGTCTAAAATAGTTTTGGTTTGGATATTGTCTTCCATTAAAGTTTCAGTACGCAGAGGATGAAACTTTGTCCTTCGTTTTTTCCAATGACC